GAGTTCTAATTTGATTGCACTGTCATATGAGAGACAGTTTGTTGTGATTTCTGTTCTTTTACATTTGCTGAGGAGAGCTTTGCTTCCAACTATGTGGTCAATTTTGGAATAAGTGTGATGTGGTGCTGAGAAGAATGTATATTCTGTTGATTTGGGGTGGAGAGTTCTGTAGATGACTATTTAGTTGGCTTGGTGCACAGCTGAGTTCAAGTCCTGGATATCCTTGTTAACTTTCTGTCTCGTTGATCTGTCTAATATTGACAGTGGGGTGTTATAGTCTTCTGTTATTATTGTGTGGGAGTCTAAGTCTCTTTGTAGTTCTCTAATGACTTGCTTTATGAATCTGGGTGCTCTGGTATTGGGTACATATATAATTAGGATAGTTAGCTCTTCTTGTTGAATTGATCCCTTTACCATTATGTAGTGGCCTTCTTTGTCTCTTTTGATCTTTGTTGGTTTAAAGTCTGTTTTATCAGAGACTAGGATTGCAACCCCTGCTTTTTTTTTTGTTTTCCATTTGCTTGGTAGATCTTCCTCCATCCCTTTATTTTGAGCCTATGTGTGTCTCTGCACGTGAGATGGGTTTCCTGAATACAGCACACTGATGGGTCTTGACTCTTTATCTCATTGGCCAGTCTGTGTCTTTTAATTGGGGCATTTAGCCCATTTACATTTAAGGTTAATATTGTTATGTGTGAATTAGATCCTGTCATTATGATGTTAGCTGGTTATTTTGCCTGTTAGTTGATGCAGTTTCTTCCTAGCATTGATGGTCTTTACAATTTGGCGTGTTTTTGCAGTGGCTGGTACTGGTTGTTCCTTTCCGTGTTTGGTGCTTCCTTCAGGAGCTCTTTTAGGGCAGGCCTGGTGGTGACAAAATCTCTCAGCATTTGCTTGTCTAGAAAGGATTTTATTTCCTCTTCACTTGTGAAGCTTAGTTGGCTGGATATGAAATTCTGGGTTGAAAATTCTTTTCTTTAAGAATGTTGAATATTGGCTCTCACTCTCTTCTGGCTTGTAGAGTTTCTGCTGAGAGATCTGCTGTTAGTCTGATGGGCTTCCCTTTGTGAGTAACCTGACCTTTCTCTCTGGCTGCCCTTAACATTGTTTTCCTTCAATTCAATCTTGGTAAATCTGACAATTATGTGTCTTGGGGTTGCTCTTCTCAAGGAATATCTTTATGGTGTTCTCTGTATTTCCTGAATTTGAATGTTGGCCTGCCTTGCTAGGTTGGGGAAATTCTCCTGGATAATATCCTGAAGAGTGTTTTCCAACTTGGTTCCATTCTCCCTGTCACTTTCAGTTTCACCAATCAAACGTAGATTTGGTCTTTTCACCTAGTCCCATATTTCTTGGAGGCTTTGTTCATTTCTGTTTACTCTTTTTTCTCTAAACTTCTCCTCTTGCTTTATTTCATTCATTTGATCTTCAGTCACTGATACCCTTTCTTCCACTTGATCAAATCGGCTACTGAAGCTTGTACATGCATCATGTAGTTCTTGCGCCATGGTTTTCAGCTCCATCAGGTCATTTAAGTTCTTTTCTACACTGTTTATTCTAGTTAGCTATTCGTCTAATCTTTTTTCAAGGTTTTTAGCTTCCTTGCGATAGGTTCAAACATCCTCATTTAGCTTGGAGAAGTTTCTTATTCCTGACCTTCTGAAGCCTACTTCTGTCAACTTGTCAAAATCATTGTCTGTCCAGCTTTGTTCTGTTACTGGCGAGGAGCTGCAATCCTTTGGAGGAGAAGAGGTGCTCTGGTTTTTAGAATTTTCAGCTTTTCTATTCTGGTTTCTCCCCATCTTTGTGGTTTTTATCTACCTTTGGTCTTTGATGTTGGTGACCTACAGATGGGGTTTTGGTGTGGATATCCTTTTTGTTGATGTTGATCCTATTCCTTTCCGTTTGTTGGTTTTCCTTTTAACAGTCAGATCCCTTAGCTGCAGGTGTGTTGGAGTTTGCTGGAGGTCTACTCCAGACCGTGTTTCCCTGGGGATCACCAGCAGAGGCTGCAGAACAACAAAGATTGCAGAACAGCAAATATTTCTGCCTGATCCTTCTGGAAGCTTTGTTCCAGAGGGGCACCTGCCTGTATGAGGTGTCAATCAGCCCCCTACTGGAAGGTGTCTCCAGTTAGGCTACACAGGGGTCAGGGACCCACTTGAGGAGGTAGTCTGTCCGTTCTCAGAGCTCAAACACCATGCTGGGAGAACCACTGCTCTCTTCACAGCTGTGAGACGGGGACGTTTAAGTCTGCAGAAGTTTCTGCTGCCTTTTCTTCAGTTATGCCCTGCCCCCAGACGTGGAGTCTACAGAGGCAGCAGGCCTTGGTGAGCTGTGGTGCGCTCTGCCCAGTTCAAGCTTCCCTGACTGCTTTGTTTACCTACTCAAGCCTCAGCAATGGTGGACGCCCCTCCCCCTGCCAGGTTGCTGCCTCACAGATCCTTCTCAGACTGCTGTGCTGGCAGTGAGCAAGGCTCCATAGGCGTAGGACCTATCCAGCCATGCAGGGGATATAATCTCCTGGTGTGCCGTTTGCTAAGACCATTGGAAAAGTACAGTATTTAGGCAGGAGTGTCCTGTTTTTCCAGGTATGGTCTGTCACAGTTTCCCTTGGCTAGGAAAGGGAAATCCCTCGACCCCTGCACTTCCTGGGTGAGGCAACGCCTCGCCCTGCTTCGGCTCGCCCTCCATGGGCTGCACCCACTGTCCAACCCATCCCAATGAGATGAACCAGGTACCTCAGTTGGAAATGCAGAAATCACCCATCTTCTGCGTTGATCACAGTGGGAGCTGTAGACCAGAGCTGTTCCTATTCGGCCATCTTGGAATGGGATCCTGTGTTGTTTTTTTTTAATTGTTTACTTTTTGTCCCTCAAACTAGCTAATCTCAATCAATCTTCAGGTTTACTATTTCTTCTGCCTGCTCAAAACTGCAGTTGAGCCGCTGTAGTGAAGTTTTCATTTTAGTTATTATGCTTTTTAACTCCAGAATTGCTATTTAATTTAAAAAAATAATTTATGTATCACTAAGGTTTGAATGTGTCTCCCAAAAGTTTATGTGCTGGAAAGTTAATTGTCATTGTAACAGTATTAAGAGTTAGGACCTTTAAGAGGTGATTAGGTCATAAGAGCTCTGCCCTCATGAATATATTAATGCTATTATCATGGTTTAGTTATTACAGCCTTGGGGCTCCTGATAAAATGATGAGTTTGGCCTGGTTTCCTCACTCTCTCTTGCATGCTTGCTTACCATGTGATGCCTTCCACCATGAGATGATATTCACCAGGTGCTAGTGCCATGCTCTTCGACTTCCTAGTCTCTAGAACCATGAGCCAAATAAGCTTCTGTTCTTTAGAAATTATTCAGCCTGTGGTATTCTGTTATAGCAGCAGAAAATGGACTAAAACATATATATTTATTGATCATCTATATTTGGTGTAATATAATATATTTATACCTTTATACTTTCTTTTAGTTCTTTTCTTTTCTTTCTTTTTTTTTTTCTTTTTTTTTTTTTTGGAGATAGCTTCTTGCTTTGTCACCCAAGCTGGAGTGTAGTAGTGTGATCATAGCTCACTGAAGCCTCAAACTCCTGAGCTCAAGTAATCCTCCCACCTTAGTCTCCCAAGTAGCTCAGACCATATGTGCATGCCACCATGCCTGGCTGATTCTTTACATTACTAGAGATAGGGTCTAGCTCTGTTGCCAAGGCTGGTCTTGAACTCCTGGGATCAAGCAGTTCTTCCCCCTCAGCTTCCCAAAGTGCTGGGTTTATAGGCGTGAGCCACCATGCCCAGCCTCTTTTAGTTCTTTAGACATGGTTTCTTTCAGCACTTTGAACATATTTAAAACGGTTCATTTAAAGTCTTTGTCTAGTAAGTTCAACATTTGGGCCTCCTTAGGGCAGTTTCCACTGATTACTTTGTTTTCCTTCTGTATGGGCCATGTTTGCTTGTTTTCTTTCCCATATCTCATAATTTTTTGTTGAAAATTGGACATTTTATATGTGGCAACTCTGGAAATAAGATACTCTCCCCTCCCCAGGGTGTTTTGTTGCTGCTGGTTGTAGTGGTAGTAGTTTGGTGACCTTTCTGAACTACTTGTCTGAAGACTATAATCTATATTGTTTGTGACCATTGAAGTGTCTACTTGTTTATCTTGGTGGTCAGCTAATGATTGGAAAAGATTTCCTCCAATGCCTAGAAGCAATAAATCACCCATTCTTTGCCAAGGAACTCTACGTGCATGTTGGGCTACACTTGCAACACTAAGCAAGGTGGTTGACAACTTACCTTAGCCTTCACTTCCTGCTTGTGCAGAGCTTCCAGGTCAGCCAGAGATTAGAGTTTAGGAGCTTCTCAAGTCTTTCCTGTGCATGCATATAGCCCTATGTGTGTGTGTAGCTTCCTAGATTCCTAGGAATATGTTGGAGTTTTTCAAAGCCCCTACAGAGATCTAATTTTCCAGCTTTTTCTTTTAAACTTTTTGGTTAGTCTGTTGTTGCTCCAAGTGTTATCAACTGCCTTGGGCAACTGTGAAGTTAAAACACCTGCTTGTAATTATTTTCAACAATTACAAATCCCTGGGAAGGAGGCATTTTGTACTGGCAAGCCCTGAGTTAGGCCAAATACAGACTGACTTATAAGTGGGTTATTCCAGGGAACCACTAGATGGTAAAATAATGACAGTTCTTGGGAATGAACATTTGAAAGAGCCCTAGCTCCATTTTCCTTTCTCCAGTAGCTGTTAAGCTGCACCAGGATTGTGGGTTATTACTTTTCACGATTATTTTTATTGTGGAGATAAGGGAGTCAGAGATGGGACTAAGGCAAGTTAAAATGCCACGAAGCTTGTTGTTCTTACTGATATTCATTCATTCACACATGCATGCTTTTTGGGTTACTGCAAGCCTTTAGTTAATATCTAGAGTTATGAAAAAGTTTATTCTGATTTTTTTTGCCATTTTTTCATTGCTTTTGTGGATGAGAAAAATTTTGGAGATCCTTAATCTGCCATTTTTGCTGATGGTATTCCACAGCTCAACTTTTAAATATAATTTTTTAGTCTTCATCTTATTTGAAAATTTTGAGCCATTTGGCTTTTGACCAATCTTCCCTTCAAGAAATGACCTCCTTGCTGCCTTTATGGACACCGTTTCCATTCTTCAGTCCACTGAAGACTTCCTCTGATTATCCTTTAGAAGTTAATGTTATTCAGAATTCTTTTCTTGGTTCTCTTGTTTCCATTCTACATATCCTTCCTGGATGATCTCACCTATATGCATGACTTCAGGTGCCTTTTCTATGAAGTAACTCTCTTTCTCTCTCTCTCTCTTTTTTTTTTTTTTTTTTTTTGAGACTGGGTCTCACTGTGTCACTCAGGCTGGAGTCCAGTGGCATGATCACAACTCACTGCAGGCTTGACCTCCTGGGCTCAGGTGATCCTCCTATGTCAGCCTCCTGAGTAGCTGGGACTACAGGTGTGTCACCACGCCTAGCTAATTTTTGTACTTTTTGTAGAGACGGGGTCTTGCCATAGTGCCCTGACTGGTCTCAAACTCTTGGGCGCAAGCAGTCCACCAGCCTCTGCCTCCCAAAGTGCTAGGATTACAGTCATGAGCCACTGTGCCCGGCCTCTGTGAAATAACTCTTAAATTCATGTTTTCTACCTAGATTTCTCCTTGTCTCTGGTCCTAAATATCCACTACCTCTTACAACTCCATTTTGGTGTAATTAAGACAAAGCAAACTTGGCACATCCCAAACTGAACTGGTTATTTTACTCCAGATCTGTTCTTCCTCCTGTCTTTACTGTCTCAGTAAATGGCTGCTATCTATCTCAGTTTTCAATGTATTGACTTTTCTCTTTCCCTCATCAGGTCATAACTGATTAGTTACCAAGTTCTATCACTATACATCTTAAATACCTCTAGAATTTGTCTACTTTTCCCATCCCTGATTCTGCTTTCCTAGTTAAGGCCACAATTTCATCTTGCTTAAAACAATTGTAATGATTTGCTGCTTTACATCTCCTGCCTTGTCCTGCCTTCTATACATTCTCTATACTGAAGGTAGAATGTGCTTTCCAAAAAGCACATCTTATTATGTCATTCTCTCACCTGATAAACAGTGACTAACAACATAAACACCATCTCTGCCTTCAGGGAGCTTTGGGTATAGTGAAGGATACAGACAAGGAGGTGACCAAGTACAATTCAGAGTATGATATAGTAAGTGTACATAGGAGAGGCAGAGACTCAACCAAGACTCAAGATTTTAAGAGAATTTCAGGGGAGATGATGTCTAAGCTAAGATTTGCAGGAAGAGTAGGAATTATACAGATGAAGAGAGGAATGGGAAAGAGTGTTCCAGGCTGAGAGTACACATAAGAAGGCCTAGAGAAAGCACTGGATTCCAGGAAATGAAAGAAGTTCTGTATGTTGGCAAATTTTGTTAAGGAAGTAGTATGAGTTAAGCCTGAAGAAGTAAGCTGAGACCATATCACACAGGCTCCTGTATGTCATGTTAAGGGATCACTTTAATCTCAGTGCTTTTGGGAGCCACTGAAGTGGTTTTTGTTGGGAAGAAATATGATCAGATTTGCATATTAGAAAGAGTATTCTGGCTAGAGTATGGAGAAAGCTTTGAGAGTATGGAGATCAGATGGCTTAGTTGGAGTCAGGTTGACCAGTTAGGAAACTCTTGCAGTAATCCAGGCAAGAGATGATAGTGGTGTGGACTAGGATTGTGATATTTGGAATAGAGAAAACTGATGGATTTGAGAAGTGTTTTAGAAATAGAATGGACTTGTCAATGTTGAATGTGGAGACTGAGGGAGAGGGAGAAGCTAAACAAAATTGTTTGCATTATTTAGTTAATAAAGCTATCTATTTCAATAGCTATTTAGAACATAAAGCTATTATATGTTTTCAAGTATGTACATATATTACTGACGAGAAAGTAGTGTTTTGTAGTTTTCTTTGAAAAATTATGCCTGATGTAAGTCTAATGACTTAAGCTCCACTAAGTAGAGTTTACTGTTCATTTGGCAAAAGCTATACAGCCAATGACTGAGTCAACTTATTTATTTCTGTGAGCCTAGCCTTGTATTTCCTATTGAGATTCAGTGATTAAACTGGTCAACTTTATAGTCAACTTTTTCTTTTCTGTTATAAGCATAAAGCTACATGAAATTGTTGCTGTTAGTTTTCCAAGGCTACACAAAGATGTTTCTACTCTGGACTTTTCACAATAAAGCAACCAATAGAACATTTTTGCAATTTTCTGTTTGTAGTATAGTGGAATATCTGACTAAAGTCCTGCTGATTTTAGGTTCAGTTTGACTTGGTCACTTTTTAATAAGACAAATTTATGTCTACATGACTTTTGTTATCTGGTTAAAAAGTGTGCTTTGAAACAACGTTCTTTGAATTTGAAGGCCTGTGTAAAAGTATATAATTTTATCACTAATACATGAAAAGAGAATCACTTACAATTTTTGCAGAAGAGGTCTGGAAACTCATATTTTTAGACTTTATATTCTTCTGCATGGACTTTTTGGAAATTATAAACTTATAACCTCTACTTCCCAAATTATTCTGGTATTTGTTAAATGGCTATGTGGTTGGATACAGTATTGTTCAACAAAAGTAGCTTTCAGTTTAATTTTAATCAGAATCATCAATGTATTTTTATTTTAGGAAATAAAGGAAAACAATATTATTTTTTCAAATGTTACAGAAGACATTTTTAATCTTCATTTTTAAAGGGACATGATGATTTCCTTTTAGAAGAGAAAAATCCCTTGGCTCCAAAAGAGAAATCCTCTCTCTTCTCAGTTGCCTTTAAAATCTTGAACCTGTCAGTGAAATTGTATAATCTACTAATAACATGCCTAAGGCTTATTGCCTTTTCTTGGGCAACAGAATCACCAATTGATGTGCTCTATCGATTTTAATCACACTGTTTTTATAGTTCCATTGCAAGGTTTCAAAAACTCACCAAATAAATCTGTGGATACAGATGCCTCCTTTCTCTGAAAACCTAATCATATATATACTATTCCTTCTCAATCAGTTGTTAAGGTATAATATAGTCAAATAATTTTTATTTGATAGACTTTGGTCTTGGCTAAATTAAAATGTTCTCTTTGCTATTCAGCATTTACATATTTAAATTATACAATTCTTATAAATGTGGTATCTGAGTGCCTTGTAGCATTCAGAATTTAGCATGACAAGTTGCTCGTAGGCTATTCCATCAAGACATTCCCACTACAGCTCAGCTGCAAACATCTAGAGCAAGCTCCCGTAGGGTTGTATTTTAAGCTAGCTGTGAGCTAATTATATGGCAATTTGTATCTTAGAATCCATGTAGAACAATATTTGGAGCATTAGGTTGAGAGATTATGACTGCTAAAATAATTTCCTGATGCTGTCATGCATCGGGTTTTGACAGTTGCACAACAGTAATAAAGCCTCCATTTATTAGGAGCTTAAAACATATCAGGACTTTACATACATGATACCTTATCCCTAAAACAAATCTGCCATTCAGATATATACACACCATCTATACATGTTGCATATGTGGGGGCTGAGACAACATAGGTTACTAGGGAGGAATTTGAGTGTTGGTCTGACAGTAAAGCTTGGGTTCTTTCTACTTTAGCATGAGTACAAACATTTCGTTTTAAGTTTGTGTACATGAAAAATAGATGTAAAATTGTCTCAGAAGACTTTTGAGATTTTAATGTTGAATAACTGTTTAGAAACTTGGGGTCTTTAGACTCTCAAATGGTAGAACATTCATGTTCTATTTCTTAAAATTGATATAGCTTTATTGGCAATAGTACTGAATTTGGAGTAGGGGCATTTGTGTGTATATATGTATAAAATAAAGAACTTAATATTTCATTGTGGAAGTTACAGTGAGAAGCATCCTTTGGTATTTTTTGTAATTTTGGCACTCATTAGAAATAAGCCATTTATTCTGTCACGTTGAAACACTGACTATAGTGAATTTGTCACTAAATTTTAATATGTTCGTTCGGCAGTAGATTTTGATTGATTGTACTGGCTGGAGCCTATTCTTGATGCTCTTTAGCTTTACAGTTTATATTTTCAGCAGACATTGATGCCCTGTGCCCCCTCCATTGCAGAGTTTCAATTGCTTGCTGAAGAGTTAGTGTTGAATTTGGTGGCCACTCTCTGTTCACTAAAACCTGTGTCTGATTAGGGTCAGTTTTGGAAGTGCCCACCTAAGACTATTCCATTACAGTAGCCTTTTCTTTTTTGCAGCTCTTCAGTACAAGAGCCTCATGTCCCACTCCACCCCATCCATCTTTTGTGCCTATTCTTCAGTGAAAATACTCTTATTTAACCCGAATCTTTTCTGAAAGTGCTTCTTCTCACTTCTCATCCCAGGAGAGAGACTCGACTTTCTCTCTCCTATTTTTCTTGCCTTCAAATTGAAACCACCTCCTTCCATTCATCTGGAACCACAGGTTCTGGGCCCTTGCATGTGCTGGTGTCTCTACTTGGAGAACCTTTCCTTGACGTGTTCACAGGTGAACTCTAACTCATTCCTTGTGACTTAGTTTGAGTATTACCTTCCCCATGAAACTTTCCCTCAGCAAGTGAGTAATAATGATTTTTAAAGCAATAATATGTGTCAGACAAAGTACTAGAAACTTTACAAGTGTTATATAGTTAGTCCTCACAACAATTACATAAGATAGTTGCTGCTGGCCGGGTGCGTTGGCTCACTTCTGTAATCCCAGCACTTTGGGAGGCCGAGGCAGGCAGATTATGAGGTCAGGAGATCGAAACCATCCTGGCTAACATGGTGAAATCCCCATCTCTACTAAAAATACAAAAAAATTAGCTGGGCGTGGTGGTGGGCGCCTGTAGTCCCAGCTACTCGGGAGGCTGAGGCAGGAGAATGGCGTGAACCCGGGAGGTGGAGCTTGCAGTGAGCCGAGATCACGCCACTGCACTCCAGCCTGGGTGACAGATCGAGACTCTGTCTCAAAAAAATAAATAAATAAATAAATAAAAAATAAAAATAAAAAAGATAGTTACTGCTGTTATCTTTGCTTTACATACAGGGGAACTGAGCTAATAAGGGATAGGAGTAGAATTCAAACCCTGGTATCTCTCATTCTAAAAATTGTATGTGTCCCACTGGATCATGTTACTTCCTGGGCCACTCCATCTTTTGTATCACTTTTATACTTTGTTCATATTTATTATCATTATCGTAATCATTATGAGTGAAACCTATGCCTTCATAATCTCTTTATCCATAATTCAGTCCTTAGTATATCACAGGTATTAAAGTGTGTGCTGGATATATACATAAACTATTAGATGGCTGGATTCTCATTTGGCCTGTTCTCTTGGACCTCTGATGCTCTTTGCTGGACTCCTAACTGCCCTCTAGATGCTCTTACTGGTCAGACTTATAGAAAACTTGCCATTAAGTGCCTTTTCTTATTGGGTAGTTCTGGTGCCACATGCACTCTTCTCTTCTTTCCTGTTTTGCTGAATTTAACAGCCATGGCACATTTATTCCTCAGCTGTGACATTCTAAATGCTTTTGTTCTGGCTACGAGTCTGGGATTTGTGTGCTGTGGATAACTGGCTCATCACTGGGATCAAAGGAAACAGGCTCTCCCAGAAAACAAGCATTCTTACTTGAAATTACGTGGCTGGGGAGCCTGGAAAGTTATCTTATGTCTCACATGAATCTTTTTGGTCTTAGCTATGATTTACACGCTTTATTATGAAAGAAAAACAAACCAGTTATTGTTAGTTACTCTGTCTGCAAAAATATTGATATTTTGTTGAATATGAAGATATTAATAATAATGTTTATTATGACCAATGCCTATAGATGTTGGGGAGTAGGTAAGGCCAGGAGAAGCCCTTGGGTTTGACAATATGGTCCATCACCAAAATAAATACTTATGTGTTTATATCCTTCTAGACTCCTGAAAACCAAAAATGTTGTCTAGAACATAAGATGGGGGTGCAGTTATAGCATCTTGTCTGATAGGAAGCCTTTCAGAATCAGGTGGAAATTTAGCCTGGCTGGAGTCAGGCTAGGTGTAGGGGTTTTGAAGTTTTGCTCTGAAAGGAAAGCTACAAGATGGAGTGAGGACTGCATTATGGTGGAGGTGCAGTTTTTGGCCTTGGAGACTCCACAGATACATTCAGACTTCTTTTACATGTCAGGTCATTGTCTGCCTTATGCTGGGTACTTGCCTTGTTTATTGTATTTGTAAGCTCCAAAACACTGTTTCCATCAATCAGTTAATGACTTTCAGTCAATAATCCTTACTTAATGGACGTCTTTTGCTGGACATAAATGGCAATGTAAATAGGACATGGTTCCTGCCCTGGAGGGGCTCACAGTTCAGAGTAGTTTTTGTTGTTGTTTCTGTTTTATTAAATTAATATTATTTCTGCTAAAACTTGAAGACAGGGATTTTGGAATCTGTTGTTGGTGTTTTGTTGTAGACTGTTTGGAGTTGTCAAGTTTGCAGAGGTCTGGCTATAAGGGGAAAGTTGCCTGGACCCTTCGATTGTGCTTTCAACCCTTGAAAGTGATCTTGAGGATCAGAGTGCCTTTCCTCATGTGGAATGAAACATCCAAGTCAGAATGTTACATCACACATTTCCTCAGCTAACTACCTAGTTTCCTGGAAAGTTGCTGGCTTTGGACAGCTCCTCTCTCTCGGTACTCTTGAGAATGTTTGACGTAGAGGACAGGCACTCTGACTATGGAATTTTACATTAATATATTTATTAGTGAAAAAGTTTTAATTGGTGCTTGATAGTCAAAGCTAGCAGACTTCCCAGATTTACTCTCAAATTCCTGATCTTATTGATCTTTTGCTTATTGGATTAAGATTCCTGAGTATGAGGAGACTATTTTCTTTTCAGCTTCCTGGATGGAGCACAGCAGAGCCTTCCTGTTTGGATCCTTAGAGTGGTTTTACTTCTTCAAGAATCTATTGAATTTTTTGTCTGCCTTAGCTACATGTGGGCCCCCTTGCTCGCTCTTAGACCTATTCTCTGATTTCATGAAGGGGAAGGCGGGATTATTTCCTTTTTCTTACAATATTTTTTCTTCTATTTTTTATCTTTTTCTTTTCTAGGCAGGGCCACTACTTCTCAGCACATCCGGCCTTCTGGCTCATCTCCTCCCTGCATCTCACTACGCCCCTCCCCACTCCAGGGTAAATTCCAATAATGCTGCTCTGTTCCAGATGGAGTTCATGTTGACTGAGGTGAATTTTAGGGCTGTAACTGGTTTGGTCTGATCTGGATCCCCATTATAATATTGAAATCTCTACAGTGGAGGTGAGGAACACTGCCACTTCTGTTCCTTTAAATTTAACCTGAAATGCAAAACATTTTCTTCTAGGCCTGAAGTTAAATCATTTTGGAAAGTGATACAGGTACATTCTGAATTTTCTTTGTCTTGCTACATTTATATAAGAATCATCTGTTCAATAAAAGTAGGAGAGGACTCTGCTATGAAACTTCCTGAGTGAAATGATAAGTGGCATGAAGAAAAACAAAGCAAGGTAAGGGGGGAGAGGGCATGGGCTTGTTGTTTTCTCTAAATGGTTATTTCTTTTCTTTCTGCAGCTCTCACGTGTGAATATGTGTCTAGTGCATCCTTAACCTGAGGACTTCACCAGTTCGAAATTACAGTTTTCACCATCAACTACCTTATCCTTTTTGGCCTGGTTTTCTTCCTCAAACAGTGGAAACATTTTTAAAGTTGCTTTTGTTGCAGAGTTAAACAAATGGCTGATAGTGGCTTAGATAAAAAATCCACAAAATGCCCCGACTGTTCATCTGCTTCTCAGAAAGATGTACTTTGTGTATGTTCCAGCAAAACAAGGGTTCCTCCAGTTTTGGTGGTGGAAATGTCACAGACATCAAGCATTGGTAGTGCAGAATCTTTAATTTCACTGGAGAGAAAAAAAGAAAAAAATATCAACAGAGATATAACCTCCAGGAAAGATTTGGTAAATATCAAAGATTCCACATCTAAGCACAATTTTTTTTTTTTAATTTTTTTTTTGGTCCCAGCCCTCAAGAACCTCAAATGTAGAGAGAAAAGCATCTCAGCAACAATGGGGTCGGGGCAACTTTACAGAAGGAAAAGTTCCTCACATAAGGATTGAGAATGGAGCTGCTATTGAGGTATATAGAAAGCAAATGAAGCTACTGTGAACAGAGAGACAACTCTTTTTTTTTTTTTCTCCAGGAAATCTATACCTTTGGAAGAATATTGGGAAAAGGGAGCTTTGGAATAGTCATTGAAGCGACAGACAAGGAAACAGAAACGAAGTGGGCAATTAAAAAAGTGAACAAAGAAAAGGTAAGGCTCATTAGCAGCATCCTACTGAGGGCTATGTGAAATCTGTGTTTCTTCATTGATTAAGGCTGGAAGCTCTGCTGTGAAGTTACTTGAACGAGAGGTGAACATTCTGAAAAGTGTAAAACATGAACACATCATACATCTGGAACAAGTATTTGAAACGCCAAAGGTAAACCTCTATTAGGCGCTGCATTTTGAAAGGCTCTCTCTCTCTTTTATATATATAATGTCAGAAAATGTACCTTGTGATGGAGCTTTGTGAGGATGGAGAACTCAAAGAAATTCTGGATAGGAAAGGGCATTTCTCAGAGAATGAGACAAGGTGGATCATTCAAAGTCTCGCATCAGCTATAGCATATCTTCACAATAATGGTAAGAAGAGGGTTATCCAGCTCATTGACCCCTTCATTTGATTTGTTGTTTATTTTCTTGGTAGATATTGTACATAGAGATCTGAAACTGGAAAATATAATGGTTAAAAGCAGTCTTATTGATGATAACAATGAAATAAACTTAAACATAAAGGTAAGATTAGCAATGGTGGTAAATATTTGCCTACAGGTGACTGTGCTTGAATTTCTTCTCCCAGGTGACTGATTTTGGCTTAGCGGTGAAGAAGCAAAGTAGGAGTGAAGCCATGCTGCAGGCCACATGTGGGACTCCTATCTATATGGGTAAGTTAGTAGACTTAAAATTAATTTTTGTTTTAATGTTATTTTATATCTGCTTGTTTGGCAGCCCCTGAAGTTATCAGTGCCCACGACTATAGCCAGCAGTGTGACATTTGGAGCATAGGCGTCGTAATGTACATGTTGTAAGTAGCCTGCTAAATGTACACTTTAAGATAAATTTAAACAAAGTGATTGCCTTTGTTGCAGATTACGTGGAGAACCACCCTTTTTGGCAAGCTCAGAAGAGAAGCTTTTTGAGTTAATAAGAAAAGGAGAACTACATTTTGAAAATGCAGTCTGGAATTCCATAAGTGACTGTGGTAAGTATAGATGCGTTATTATTTACTAAAGCAAGATTTTTCAGGATTTTTTTCTTATTTTTAGCTAAAAGTGTTTTGAAACAACTTATGAAAGTAGATCCTGCTCACAGAATCACAGCTAAGGAACTACTAGATAACCAGTGGTTAACAGTAAGTTACAATATTACTTTTTTCTTTCTGACTTATAACACCAAAAATTGATTGTTAATATTAGGGCAATAAACTTTCTTCGGTGAGACCAACCAATGTATTAGAGATGATGAAGGAATGGAAAAATAACCCAGAAAGTGTTGAGGAAAACACAACAGAAGAGAAGAATAAGCCGTCCACTGAAGAAAAGTTGAAAAGTTACCAACCCTGGGGAAATGTCCCTGATGCCAATTACACTTCAGATGAAGAGGAGGAAAAACAGGTAGGAAGAATCATTGCTGCATTTCTCCCAAGTGACCTGTGTGGCTCACATTGTATTTCTATAGGACAATGCTGGCCTACGCAGTCTCAGAGCATGAAAGTTTGAGGCGTCTATGTTATGAGAGAGTGGACATGAAGGTGCTTTGAATAGATCCATCTTCACAGGGAGGACACTGGCTGTCAGGAGAGACCAGACTTGCCTCAAGAAGGGTTAATGCCCAAAGCAGGACCTTTTGGAGGTCGTCAGCCTTCACTAGTACCAGGAGCCAATGGCCATTGTCCTGCATGAGGTAAT